GGGCCAAGTGTGAAGGGTGAAAAGGGGGCCAGGAACCACACACACAAGGCCAGGGACAAGGCACACGGGGTACCCAGGATGTGTGCCAGATGCAGCAGGGGCTGGAGCACACAGGTGTGAGCTTTTTATTATACCCAGCCCAGGGGTGGCCCATGGAAAAGCCCCCCGTGCATGTTACTTTTGGGGTTTTTTTGTTTTGTTTTTGAGACCGAGTCTTGCTCTGTCACCCAGGCTGGAGTGCAGTGGCGCGATCTCGGCTCACTGCAACCTCTGCCTCCTGGGTTCAAGTGATTCTTCTGCCTCAGCCTCCCGAGCAGCTGGGACTACGGGTGTGCGCCACCACGCCCAGCTAATTTTTTGTATTTTTAGTAGAGACTGGGTTTCACCATGTTGGCCAGGCTGGTCTCGAACTCCTGACCTCAAGTGATCTGCCCGACTCGGCCTCCCAAAATGCTGGGATTCCAGGCGTGAGCCACAGCGCCTGTCCTGCATGTTACTTTTGAATGAAACCGAGCAGAAAATGGCCCAGAAACAGCCTTGCATCCATCAAGGGGCACACGACCCCCCACTACCTCCCCCTCAACCTTGGAAGATCATTTAACAAATTCTTTGGTTTGAACACTTGATGTTACCTTGCCACTGGGGATACATCCCTAACTCTAGACAGCAGGTTGTTAAACACGGGGCCTGGTATCCACTAGGCGTCCCATAAATGCTGCCACTTTTGTGGTTCCGAGGAGGCGGCTCACTCCGTTCGGGCTTGGCAGGAGTCGTGGAGTGGGTTCGGCCACGTGGAATCCGCGTCCTGGGAACCCGTGGAATCCGCGTCCTGGGAACCCGTGGAATCCGCCTCCTGGGAACCCGTGGAATCCGCCTCCTGGGAACCCGTGGAATCCGCCTCCTGGGAACCCGTGGAATCCGCCTCCTGGGAACCCGTGGAATCCGCCTCCTGGGAACCCGTGGAATCGGGTTGGATGCGCATGTGCGTGTCTCTTTTTCCGGGGGAGGCTCCGCCCACGGCCCCGCCCCGCTCCCAAGTGCGCGCGGACCCCTAGCTCCCTCTGAGTTGCGCTGGGCTTGGCTGCTGCACCATGACCCTGGAGGCGATCCGCTACTCGCGGGGCTCCCTGCAGATCCTAGACCAGCTGCTGCTGCCCAAGCAGAGCCGCTACGAGGCGGTGGGCTCGGTGCACCAGGCCTGGGAGGCCATCCGCGCCATGAAGGTGCAGCGGGGCGGCGGGGCGGCGGGGCGGCGCAGCTTCCGACGCCCAAATCCCTGCCCCGCAGGTGCGGGGCGCCCCGGCCATAGCCCTGGTGGGCTGTCTCAGCCTCGCCGTGGAGCTGCAGGCGGGCGCCGGGGGACCGGGACTCGCCGCGCTCGTGGCCTTCGTGCGCGACAAGCTGAGCTTCCTCGTCACCGCCCGGCCCACCGCTGTCAACATGGCCCGCGCCGCCCGCGACCTGGCTGATGTTGCAGCCCGGGAGGCCGAACGGGAGGGCGCTACGGAAGAGGCGGTCCGGGAGAGGTACGGGGATCTGGTACCAGGCACGGCGCTGATGGCTGGTGCTGAAAACTCCTTGTCACCCCAGAGTGATCTGCTGCACCGAGGACATGCTGGAGAAAGACCTCAGAGACAACCGAAGCATTGGGGACCTAGGAGCCCGCCACCTCCTGGAGCGGGTGGCCCCCAGCGGTGGCAAGGTGACTGTGCTGACCCACTGTAACACTGGTGCTCTGGCCACCGCTGGCTATGGTACAGCCCTAGGTGAGAGGGCCTCCTCAGGGGGTAGGGGAGGGGGGCCTTCTCCTGGTGGGTGGGGCCCCCGCAGGTGTGATTCGCTCACTGCACAGCCTGGGCCGCCTGGAGCATGCCTTCTGCACAGAGACCCGGCCCTACAACCAGGGAGCCCGGCTGACGGCCTTTGAGCTGGTCTATGAGCAGATCCCCGCCACCCTTATCACCGACAGCATGGTGGCTGCTGCCATGGCCCATAGGGGCGTGTCAGGTAAGCAGACGGTAAGCCCTGGGGGCGGGGCTGACCCCCAACTTCTCATACGCCCCCTCCCCAGCTGTGGTCGTGGGAGCTGACCGCGTGGTTGCCAACGGCGACACAGCCAACAAGGTGGGCACCTACCAGCTGGCCATTGTCGCCAAGCACCATGGCATTCCCTTCTACGTGGCTGCCCCCAGCTCTTCATGTGACCTCCGTCTGGAGACCGGCAAGGAGATCATTATTGAAGAGCGACCGGGCCAGGAGCTGACCGATGTTAATGGGGTCCGGATTGCAGCACCTGGTAAGCTGCCCCCTCAGAAAGGGGACACCCCACTTGAGTAACTGTCTTGCTATTCTCCACTTAGGTTTTCTTAAGAGGAAATAAGAATATCTGGCTGGCCACGTGTTTGTAAAGAAAAACCAAGACGGCCAGGCGAGGTGGCTCACACCTGTAATCCCAGCACTTTGGGAGGCCGAGGCGGGCAGATCACAAGGTCAGGAGTTCGAGACCAGCCTGGTCAACATAGTGAAACCCCGTCTCTACTAAAAATACAAAAATTAGCCGGACATGGTGGCACCCGCCTGTAGTCCCAACTACTCAGGAGGCTGAGGGAGGAGAATCACTTGAACCTGAGAGGCGGAGGTTGTGGTGAGCTGAGATTACACCATTGCACTCCAGCCTGGGCAACAGAGTGAGATTCTGTCTCAAAAAAAAAAAAGAAAAGAAAAAGCAAGATATTTCTACACTTATTTTTATTTGTTTATTTTCATAGAGATAGGGTCTCGCTATGTTCCCCAGGCTGGTCTCAAACTCCTGGCCTCAAGCGATCCTCCTGCCTCAGCCTCCCAAAGCACTGAGATTACAGGTGTGAGCTCCCATGCCTAGCTGCAAGACTTTTCTTAGCTGCCTATACTTCCTGGCTGTGCAACCGTTAGCAAGTTCCCTAAATTCTCTAATTCCCTAAGATCCTCACTGGTCCTATCTGTAAAATGGGCTATGGCTAGAACCTGCTGCATAAACCCAAGGGCGGTCAGTGAATTAACCCACAGGACATTTAGATCAATGACTGGCCCTTTAAATAGTTCATGCACTCAGATGCCGTGGCTCACGCCTATAATCCCAACACTTTGGGAGGCGGAGGTGGGCGGATCACTTGAGGTCAGGCGTTCCAGACCAGCCTAGCCAACAGAGCGAAACCACGTCTCTACTAAAAAAATATAAAAATTAGCCAGGCGTGGTGGCACATGCCTGTAGTCCCATCTACTTGGGAAGCTGAGGCATGAGAATTGCTTGAACCTAGGACGCAGAGGTTGCAGTAAGTTGAGACTGCACCACTGCACTCCAGTCTGGGTGACAGAGCGAAACTCCATCTCAAAAATAAAAAAAAAGGCCGAGCGCTGTGGCTCACGCCTGTAATCCCAGCACTTTGGGAAGCCGAGGCGGGCGGATCACCTGAGGTCGGGAGTTCAAGACCAGCCTGACCAACATGGAGAAACCCTGCCTCTACTAAAAATACAAAATTAGCCGGGCGTGGTGGCACATGCCTGTAACCCCAGCTACTCAGGAGGCTGAGGCAGGAGAATTGCTTGAACCCGGGAGGCGGAGGTTGCAATGAGCCAAGATAGCGCCACAGCACTCCAGCCTGGGCAACAAGAGTGAAACTCCATCTCAAAGAAAAAAAAGAAAAAACAGTTCATGAAATATTAGCATGAACCAATATTAGCATTATGGGGCCAGGTAAAATGGCTCACACCTGAAATCCCAGTATTTTGGGAGGCTGAGGTGGGAGGATCACTTGAGCTCAGGAGTTCAAGACCAGCCTGGGCAACATTGCCAGACCACAATCTCTAAAAAAATTGTTTTGCCAGGTGTGGTGGTTCATGATTGTAACCCCAGCACTTTGGGAGGCTGAGGCGGGCGGATCACCTGAGGTCAGGGGTTCGAGACCAGCCTGGCCAATGTGGTGAAACCCCGTCTCTACTAAAAATACAAAAAAAAAAAACGTTAGCTGGGCGAGGTGGCAGGCGCCTGTAATCCCAACTACTTGGGAGGCTGAGGCAGGAGAATCGCTTGAACCTGGGAGGCACAGGTTGCAGTGAGTTGAGATCATGTCACTGCACTCCAGCCTAGGTGACAAGAGCAAAACTCCATCTCAAAAAAACAAAAAAACAGCTAGACATGATGGTGCACATCTGTGGTCCCAGCTGCTCAGGAGGCTGCAGCAGGAGAATCGTTTGAATCCAAGAGGCAGAGGTTACACTGAGCCAAGATCGCACCACTGTACTACAGCCTGGGTGACACAACGAGACTCTGTGTCAAAAATAATAATAATAATTAAAAATAAAACTAAAAAAATAAGTGGGATGGGCCAGGTGCGGTGGCTCACGCCTGTAATCCCAGCACTTTGGGAGGCCGAGGCGGGCAGATCACCTGAGGTCGGGAGTTTGAGACCAGCCTGACCAACATGGAAAAACCTCGTCTCTACTAAAAATACTGGCTGGGCATGGTGGTGCATGCCTGTAATCCCAGCTACTCGGGAGGCTGAGGCAGGAGAATTGCTTGAAACCTGGGAGGTGGAGGTTGCAGTGAACCAAGATCGTGCCATTGCACTCCAGCCTGGGCAACAAGAGCAAAACTACATCTCACAAAAAATAAAAAAATAAGTGGCATAGATGTGTATAGGACTTTGAATTTTTCTTGG